AAAATAAATAAATAAATAAATAAATAAATAAATAAAGCCTGGCTTCCAGGCTCCATCTTACAGCTGTTAACCAGAGTTACACCTGGTATATCACATTTGTATATTTGTAAATTTGTATATCACATTTCACAAGAAATAATCAGGGATGAGCATACAGATCTATGTTTAAGAATGTTCGTTGCAACTTTATTTAGAATAATATTTGAAAATGTTCTAAATGCTAAACAATAAAGAAATGGATAAGTAAACTGTGTTTAGGCTTATTGTGCAGCTTATAGAACTAAAATAAGATTTGATATTAGTTTAAGAATTGTTTTTAAATAAAAATAAAATAAATAGAAGCCGAACCGTGCCAGGCCTGGCAGAAGAATGACAAGTGGGAGGAGTAAAAGCCGGAAAGAGTGGTGGCAGGTGAAGTCGGAGACGACAGAGGAACTGGTTTCCTCCGCCCCGCAAGGCACACAGCCTGCCGACGCCCCATTAATACATGTGGAAGGGGAAAGAGACTGAATGGAGGAATGAATACAACTTGATCCAGGTCGTGCTTCGGAAGCGGTCACTTTACCTGTGAACCTCTCTGCCTGACAAACGGGCAATGTACGGAATCAACCACCAAGATGGCGGCGCCCGTGAAGAATCCGCAATTAGGTCGCCGTCATATGTCGCCTAGGAACGTACGGAATTCGACCCACGTACGGAATCGGATTCCAAGATGACGGCATCTATGAGGAAGTCACGCAGTAGGTGCAGCCATGTTGCCTGTACGTCGAGGCCGTACAAGCAGCCGCCGTACGGACTCTACTGACAAGGTGGCGGCGCCCTCGGGAAAGCCACATTAGAGCGCGGCCATGTTCCCGGCGAACATATGGATTCGGCCACCATACGGATACGATAAGCAAGATGGCGGCGCCTGAGGGGTCTTGGGGGCTCTAGGCCGGCCACCTACTGGTTTGCAGCGGAGACGACGCATGGGGCCTGCGCAATAGGAGTACGCTGCCTGGGAGGCGTGACTAGAAGCGGAAGTAGTTGTGGGCGCCTTTGCAACCGCCTGGGACGCCGCCGAGTGGTCTGTGCAGGTTCGCGGGTCGCTGGCGGGGGTCGTGAGGGAGTGCGCCGGGAGCGGAGATATGGTAAGTAGCGGGTCCAGGGAGGGGTTCGGCGGTTGGCAACAGTGGGGTCTGTCGGCCGACTCAGGGGTCTGTGGTGAGCCATAACCGGAGTCTGTGGACTGAACGGCGGGAGTCTATGGGCAGAATGATGAACCATCTGGGAGTTCTATGGTGAGCCACGGTGGGGGGCTCCTTAATAGAAGGCTTAAGGATCCGTAATGGGGGTGTCCTGCAGGAGGGAGATGGTTCAGACCCAGAGCCTCCAGATGCCGGGGAGGACAGCAAGTCCGAGAATGGGGAGAATGCGCCCATCTACTGCATCTGCCGCAAACCGGACATCAACTGCTTCATGATGTGAGCGCGGGAGAGATGGGCGGGGCTGACACCACATCTCCATCGCCTGCCCCATCCTCTGCAGCGGGTGTGACAACTGCAATGAGTGGTTCCATGGGGACTGCATCCGGATCACTGAGAAGATGGCCAAGGCCATCCGGGAGTGGTACTGTCGGGAGTGCAGAGGTGAGGGCCATGGATGGACAGGGAAGGCAGGTCACTCACTTTGGCCCTACTCTCTGCCCCACAGAGAAAGACCCCAAGCTAGAGATTCGCTATCGGCACAAGAAGTCACGGGAGCGGGATGGCAATGAGCGGGACAGCAGTGAGCCCCGGGATGAGGGTGGAGGGCGCAAGAGGCCTGTCCCTGATCCAGACCTGCAGCGCCGGGCAGGGTCAGGGACAGGGGTTGGGGCCATGCTTGCTCGGGGCTCTGCTTCGCCCCACAAATCCTCTCCGCAGCCCTTGGTGGCCACACCCAGCCAGGTGAGTGGCTGCATAAAGTGAATGGATGTGTACCATGATTTCTGTTCTGGGCCCCCTCCTGCAGCATCACCAGCAGCAGCAGCAGCAGATCAAACGGTCAGCCCGCATGTGTGGTGAGTGTGAGGCATGTCGGCGCACTGAGGACTGTGGTCACTGTGATTTCTGTCGGGACATGAAGAAGTTCGGGGGCCCCAACAAGATCCGGCAGAAGTGCCGGCTGCGCCAGTGCCAGCTGCGGGCCCGGGTGAGCATGGACAGAGCTGGGTAGGGTCAGGTGGCTGACCTGGGCCTTCCTCCTGCCGGCACAGGAATCGTACAAGTACTTCCCTTCCTCGGTGAGTCCAGCCCCCCAGGGTGGGGTGGGGCAGTCAGGGCCAGTCCTGAGATTCTGCCCTGCAGCTCTCACCAGTGACGCCCTCAGAGTCCCTGCCAAGGCCCCGCCGGCCACTGCCCACCCAACAGCAGCCACAGCCATCACAGAAGTTAGGGCGCATCCGTGAAGATGAGGGGGCAGTGGCGTCATCAACAGTCAAGGAGCCTCCTGAGGCTACAGCCACACCTGAGCCACTCTCAGATGAGGACCTACCTCTGGATCCTGACCTGTATCAGGACTTCTGTGCAGGGGCCTTTGATGACCATGGCCTGGTGAGCAGACAGGAGCATCCACTGGTGGAAGGGGCAGGTGGGTCAGTGCATGCCCTGCTTGCAGCCCTGGATGAGCGACACAGAAGAGTCCCCATTCCTGGACCCCGCGCTGCGGAAGAGGGCAGTGAAAGTGAAGCATGTGAAGCGTCGGGAGAAGAAGTCTGAGAAGAAGGTGATGGAGAGGGTAAAGTGGATGTGGAAAGGCAGAGGGTGGGGTCCACCCTGACCTGACTTGTCTTGCTCAACAGAAGGAGGAGCGATACAAGCGGCATCGGCAGAAGCAGAAGCACAAGGATAAATGGAAACACCCAGAGAGGGCTGATGCCAAGGACCCTGCGTCACTGCCCCAGTGCCTGGGGCCCGGCTGTGTGCGCCCCGCCCAGCCCAGCTCCAAGTATTGCTCAGATGACTGTGGCATGAAGCTGGCAGCCAAGTGAGTCATTCCTGAGAGGTTCAAGGGAGTCAACTCATTCTGTTGCTTGCTACCTTCCCTGCAGCCGCATCTACGAGATCCTCCCCCAGCGCATCCAGCAGTGGCAGCAGAGCCCTTGCATTGCTGAAGAGCACGGCAAGAAGCTGCTCGAACGCATTCGCCGAGAGCAGCAGAGTGCCCGCACTCGCCTTCAGGAAATGGAACGCCGATTCCATGAGCTTGAGGCCATCATTCTACGTGCCAAGCAGCAGGCTGTGCGCGAGGATGAGGAGGTGAGCAAGCAGGGGCGCAGCAGAGCAGGGCCCCCAGCCTTATTGTTCCTTCCATTCCATGCAGAGCAACGAGGGTGACAGTGATGACACAGACCTGCAGATCTTCTGTGTTTCCTGTGGGCACCCCATCAACCCACGTGTTGCCTTGCGCCACATGGAGCGCTGCTACGCCAAGGTTGGGGTGTCAGACTGAGGGGGCGGACCATGACAGTTCCCTCCATTTGTGCTCATCCCTCCAGTATGAGAGCCAGACGTCCTTTGGGTCCATGTACCCCACACGCATTGAAGGGTAAGTGAGGGTGCCACGCAGTGAGAGGTGGGCCTCTACTGCCCTCTCTACTCCAAATCCCCAGGGCCACACGACTCTTCTGTGATGTGTATAATCCTCAGAGCAAAACATACTGTAAGCGGCTCCAGGTGCTGTGCCCCGAGCACTCACGGGACCCCAAAGTAAGGTTTTCCCTCAGCTCCTCCCATTTTGCCTATTCATCCCCCCAACCTGGCCTCCTTGCAGGTGCCAGCTGACGAGGTATGCGGGTGCCCCCTTGTACGTGATGTCTTTGAGCTCACGGGTGACTTCTGCCGCCTGCCCAAGCGCCAGTGCAATCGCCATTACTGCTGGGAGAAGCTGCGGCGTGCGGAAGTGGACTTGGAGCGCGTGCGTGTGGTAGGTTTCTGTGCGGTTTTGGTGCTGCATGTCCTGCTTAGGACTCCTGCCGCTCCCTTGGCAGTGGTACAAGCTGGACGAGCTGTTTGAGCAGGAGCGCAATGTGCGCACAGCCATGACAAACCGCGCGGGATTGCTGGCCCTGATGCTGCACCAGACGATCCAGCACGATCCCCTCACTACCGACCTGCGCTCCAGTGCCGACCGCTGAGCCTCCTGGCCCGGACCCCTTACACCCTGCATTCCAGATGGGGGAGCCGCCCGGTGCCCGTGTGTCCGTTCCTCCACTCATCTGTTTCTCCGGTTCTCCCTGTGCCCATCCACCGGTTGACCGCCCATCTGCCTTTATCAGAGGGACTGTCCCCGTCGACATGTTCAGTGCCTGGTGGGGCTGCGGAGTCCACTCATCCTTGCCTCCTCTCCCTGGGTTTTGTTAATAAAATTTTGAAGAAACCAAGGAAGCTGTCTCCACATTGCTGCGGTTGCAAC